AGAAGGCAAGAGTGAGGCCTGAGTCTTGGAGAGTAAGTTGTTGCCAGTGCCTGACAGGCCTTCGGTTTAATTTGAAGCTGGAGGCCACATTGATAAAGTCGGCCCCGAAAGTCATTGCCTGTCTGATCGAATGCCGGTTTACCCAGCGGAGGCTGGGGGCCACGTGAGCTCACTTTCTTTGGTTTTCTACCCAGCAGCCCAGAATATTACCTTCCTGAAACCCTTTTTCATCAGCTAGCGATTCCTGAAAAGGATCTTCAAGATTTTTATGTTTCTCAGAACCTAGCAATAACTTGGAAAAGTTTTCCAAGTAACATTGATGTGTGGGTGTTCGGGGGCAGACAAGTTAAGGAGCAAGGCACCCTTTTTGAGGACCCGTGGCATGCAAATGACTTATCAGAATGCACATAGTATGACAGTAAACACCGTTTCTTACAGAGGTGAAATAACTCTCACTCCACAGAGACGGAAGTGACCCGAAGCTAGCAGTCCCCTGTATTTGCTTGTGTGACACCGAACATGTCAGATCAGGGTGTAGGAAACTATGCCTAGCGCAGAGGAGGGTAAAGGAAGTAGGGAGTCTGGTGGCTGCGGCGCTCCAGCTTCCAGCCACCGGCAGAGGAACCCTCTACGGCTTGAAAGGGAAACGCAGCCACTCAGCCGCTTCGACTGCGGCGGCGAAACCAAAACAGGGTGGGGCGGGGTGGGTGGTGCTCTCTAGTGGAAGGCGCCCGCTGGGTGAGGTCGTTTTGTCTGGCGGGGGGCTAGGACGGTCAGCCCGGGAGGAGGAAAGGCGCGTCCCGCCTCCAGCTGCAGGGCCAGGCGGCGGCGCCCGCTGGCGTCGCTTTCCCTCTCCCGGTCGGCCTCGGTGCAGGCCAGGCTGGGCGGGCCGGGCGGCGCTTGGGGGCCGGGCTCGGAGTCCCCACTTTTCCTCCCTCCTTCCCTCCTCTCGGGGCCGTCCCGAGCGGCCGGGCCAATGGGCGCGGAGAGGAAGGGAGCGGGAAGCGGGGCGCCTTGGGCCCGGCCCTCCTACGGCGCCCGTGGCTGCAGCGCCAGCGCCAAAGCCAAGTTTGCGCCTCGAGAGTTTGCGCCTCGAGAGTTTGCGCCGGTTCGCATTCCCCGGCCTCCCGTTCGCTCCCCCGCGAACCAGGCGGCCGTGCGCCTCTCGGGGCAACCACCCAAGAGCACCCGGGCGGGAGGACGCCGAGCAGGGGGTGTTGCGGGCTGGGACAGGGGCAGCCACCTCCCGAAGATGCAGGATGGCAGCAGAGCCGCAGCCGTCCAGCCTTTCCTACCGCACCACGGGCTCCACCTACCTGCACCCGCTCAGCGAGCTCCTGGGCATCCCGCTGGACCAGGTAACTGCAGGCCGGGAGCGCAGCGACCCCAGAAAGGTTTTTATTTTCTCTTCCCCTGCCACAGGTGAATTTTGTGGTATGCCAGCTTGTTGCTCTGTTTGCTGCTTTCTGGTTTCGCATCTACTTACGTCCTGGTACAACCAGCTCTGATGTCCGGCATGCGGTTGCCACCATTTTTGGCATCTATTTTGTCATCTTTTGTTTCGGCTGGTGAGTATGAGCCTCATATATTCTAATATTGGATTACTCCTCCCCCTACTATTATGTCTTAAAGGTACTCTGTGCATCTTTTTGTGCTGGTGTTAATGTGCTATGCAATCATGGTCACTGCTAGTGTATCCAATATTCACAGGTAAGATACTGGGAATGAACAATGCAAGGTGAAATAATCTGATCATCTATGTTTTTGCTTTCAGATATTCCTTTTTTGTAGCAATGGGATATCTTACAATATGCCACATCAGCCGAATATACATCTTCCACTATGGAATTCTCACTACGGATTTTTCTGGGTAAGTATCTTACATTAGAGAGAGGGGTTTTACCAATCTTGATTATTTTCTGTCTTCCTTCCAGGCCTCTGATGATTGTCACTCAGAAGATCACAACCTTGGCATTCCAGGTTCATGATGGTAAGAACAGCAGCCCTCCTTTTGGTTCTCAGATCTTATTTCTAAATTCTTTTCTTTTTCATAGGATTAGGTCGAAGAGCTGAAGACCTTTCTGCTGAACAACATCGACTTGCTATCAAGTAAGTGAAGTGTAACGATATATTAACAAGCCGACTTTTCAATTTATTTACTTTATTTTCACAGAGTGAAACCCTCTTTTTTGGAATACTTAAGTTACCTTCTCAATTTCATGAGTGTCATAGCTGGTCCTTGTAACAATTTCAAGGACTACATAGCCTTCATTGAGGGGAAGCATATACACATGAAGTTGCTGGAGGTGAACTGGAAGCGAAAAGGTTTCCACAGCTTGCCAGAACCTTCTCCCACAGTAAGTTTTTAGTGTCTAGAGAATAGGGTTTTGCACGGTGACACTGATTTTTCCCCATTTTCAGGGAGCTGTGATACACAAGTTGGGCATCACCTTGGTGTCTCTCCTTTTGTTTTTGACGCTAACGAAGACCTTTCCTGTCACCTGCCTTGTGGATGACTGGTTTGTCCATAAAGCAAGCTTTCCGGCTCGACTCTGCTACTTATATGTTGTCATGCAAGCCTCAAAGCCCAAGTATTACTTTGCATGGACATTAGGTAAGTTTGATGGAGTAGCTGTAACTGAATGACATATCCTAATGTGTTACTTTAAAAACCATAGCTGATGCAGTGAATAACGCAGCTGGCTTTGGGTTCAGCGGAGTGGATAAGAATGGGAATTTCTGTTGGGATCTGCTTTCGAACCTAAACATCTGGAAAATTGAGGTGAGTGTATGCTTTTAAGTCCAACTTCCATAGCTAATGATAGGTGTTATTTTCTTCTTTCCAGACTGCCACAAGTTTCAAAATGTACTTGGAAAACTGGAATATTCAGACAGCTACTTGGCTAAAGTGGTAAGAAAAACAAAAACGACCTCATTACTTAGCACCTGTGTCTTGTTCCTTCCTCTCTTCACAGTGTGTGCTATCAGCGGGTTCCATGGTACCCCACGGTGCTAACCTTCATCCTGTCTGCTTTGTGGCATGGTGTCTACCCTGGATACTATTTTACCTTCTTAACTGGAATTCTTGTCACATTAGCAGCTAGAGCGGTAAGTGTGCTTTAGGCCTAGGGTCTTTCCCCTCCTCACTACTGTTGCCTGTGTTGGCCTGCAGGTCAGGAACAACTACAGACATTACTTCCTTTCTTCAAGAGCTCTCAAGGCTGTGTATGATGCAGGCACCTGGGCCGTCACTCAGCTGGCTGTCTCTTACACGGTAGCACCCTTTGTGATGTTGGCAGTTGAACCGACCATCAGCTTATACAAGTAAGTTTCCGTTGTTCTCAGTTGCCATCTCGGAAATATAATTTTTGTATATTTTTATTCCCAGGTCCATGTACTTTTATTTGCACATCATAAGTCTCCTGATAATACTATTTCTGCCAATGAAACCACAAGCTCATACGCAAAGGCGGCCTCAGACTCTGAACTCTATTAATAAGAGAAAAACAGATTGATACCTCCAAGAGAAGCGGAACAAGCAAAACTGCAGAACGTTCGAAAGATGAGATGACAAGGCTTCAAGGGCTCCTCCGGTGGCTTAGAGGCGATGTTTACATGCATCTTTATTTTGTTCTTTTTTAAAGTGCAGGGAGTATTTTTTTTTTTTTTTTTTTTTTTTTTTTTTTGAGACGGAGTCTCGCTCTGTCGCCCAGGCTGGAGTGCAGTGGCGGGATCTCGGCTCACTGCAAGCTCCGCCTCCCGGGTTCACGCCATTCTCCTGCCTCAGCCTCCCAAGTAGCTGGGACTACAGGCGCCCGCCACTACGCCCGGCTAATTTTTTGTATTTTTAGTAGAGACGGGGTTTCACCGTTTTAGCCGGGATGGTCTCGATCTCCTGACCTCGTGATCCGCCCGCCTCGGCCTCCCAAAGTGCTGGGATTACAGGCGTGAGCCACCGCGCCCGGCCGGGAGTATTTTTATAAAGCCTTTTTGTACAGATTAATCGGCCATGTCCAGGTTATTGGTTTTGATATTTTATAGGACATTTGAGTGGTGTGGCGATGTGTAGAGAATGTGCCAGAGCTGCAGAGACAGTCCATTCTGGGCTGCTGGCTTTTTGCCCTTCCTGCATGATTTCCAGCTACTGTGACCTGGATGCTGGGAACCCAGGCATCGGCTCCAAAAATTAGAAGGCGAGTGCTGAGAAGACTTGTCACAGGTTTCTCAAATCAGAATATACTCAGTCATAGTGGTTCCCTGGGAAGCCCCAGACCCTTTGACTTGTGACATTACTGGTTTGCAGACATAATAACTACACTCAGAGGACCATGGAGGCAGAGGGATCATGGTTTCAGGGCACTGAAAACTCTACGAGCCAAGAGGACTAGTGCATGGACTGAAAGTCAGGCATGCCCTCAAATAGGCTGTATTTTCTTTCCAGGAATGTAACCTTTCCCCTTTTTCTTCTGACCTGAGCCAAGATTGGAAATCAGAAAGTCTCCTGTACATGGAGCTGAAGAGGGGCTGCTGTTTTCCGAATGTTTTCCATTTCACAGGCGCCACCTGCTTGCCCGGGGTTGGTCTTGAGAAGACACCCAAATGTTCATGCCTCAGAAAGGCAGCAGAATGCCTTTTAGGAAATTTTTTTAAAGTAATTTGAAGTTATATAGAAGTTTGGTAAGAAGAAGCAGTTGTTTCTCTCTTTTCTCCCTCATTTCATGGAGGTGTTAATGATCATGGCTGGCCGTGATGTACACATGGGCTGATTTTCATTTTTTCAGTTTCATAGCTGAGAAATTCAGCTTTGTTTTAGTTGAATCATCATATTGGAAAGCAGACATTGAAAGTTTTCTTTTCTATCTTTGTTATGAATGTGCTATGGCCCCTTTTGGAGACTTCTATTGGGTAATATTCTATGTGAGAGAAGGAAACTTGGTATTAAATGTTGTGGAAAATAATAATGATGATAATAATAAAGTATATGCTGCAATGGTGTACTGCCAATCAGATTGCTTGGGAGAAGAAAATTTATTCAAATCCAACGATAAAAAATTAATTTCTTATTGAATAAACAGTATGTTCCCATATAAAAGAAATGTTTCTGATGGGAATAATTGCTTTTTGTCTGTGTCAATAGAGACACAGGTCCATAAGGTGTCCTACTGCTGCTTCTCTTAGGATAGTGAAATGTGAATGTGATGTGCCTGTTCCTCTACAGCATGTAAACAGTCCTGGTGCTGGGGGAGAGTACTAGAACCCAAACTTTAGTCCTTATTTGGGACAGTGGAAGTTAAGAAGTAGTAGATGTGAGCTAGTGCATGAGTCTCACCCCACTTTAACAAGGAAATCTTGGGGCAACCCTACTTCGCTGTCCCAGGAAGAATCTTAGATAGTGGGTAGGGGAAGGGGGTTGTAGGTATCTAAAATCTGTCAGAGTTTGTCTCCACCAAGAATAGTTTGAGGTACGAGACCAAGAAAAATGTACATCTTGCAAACTAGCAAAAATGGTAAATATTACCATTGGTGTGGAGTATGTGGAATAATCATATTACAGTGAAGTCTTTGAATTTACAATGTGATTGATGATCAGGTTTCACTGTATGTAATGTAAGTATCCTCATGTCTGAAAGAAGAACTTGGTAATGAGAGCAGAGGTGTCTGCTTTGGTGACCAGCTGCCCTGGTTTGCCAAGGACTCTCTCAAGCCCTCAGTCCTGGGCAAGCTGGGGCCATTGGTCCCACTAGTGACTGCCCAGAATTGATTACTCCTTATGGGATGAGGAGAAGTCAAACCTCTAGGAGTTGAGCTTATGGATGCTATATGTCAGACTTGGTGTTAGGCCCTGGGACACAAACATGAGGCTTTATTCTGTATAAAAAGAACAACACATAGGAGACTGATTAGCATCCTTTTTCTTCTGAAAACCACTTACCCATAGAAAAAGATTTCAACTGAGGACCAACATTTAGACGGAAGGTTGGGACTGTTTTTATTACCTTAGATTTCCAAGTTGTCCTAAATATAAGATGCAGTTCATAAATACTTATTGGAATGTGAGCTTTCAGTTGAAAATAAATACACTTTCTGGTTTTGTTTTTGAAAAAGCCAAATCTAAAATATTGCAGTTGTTTTTTTTTTTTGTACTTTGA